ACTCCTACAACCAATCCATTAGCTAGTTCTATTTTTCCCAAAATACAATTTGAGCCCAGCCTTTCCTTTCTGTTCGAGGTTGCCATCATCACCCACATGGACTCCTGAAGGAGCCTTCTAACTGGTCTCACCATGCCCATTCTTAATGCTTTGAACCCTTTCTCCAAATAGAAAACATGACATGTTTTTTAAAAACCCTTAAATAGAGTAGATCTCAAGTGTTCTCACCACAAAAAAGTATAAGTATGTGAAGTACTGCATATGTTAAGTCATTCGATTTAGCCATTCCACAACATATACATATTTTGAAATATGTTGTACACAATAAATATATACTATTTGTATCTGTCAATTAAAAATAAATAAATAAATATAAAATAACCCCCCTAAATGAACAACAATTGTACTTAGAGCAATACTCGAACCCCTTACAATGGTCATGGTCAAGCCGAAATCCCTGTTGATCACTCCAACCTCAGCAGGCACCATTCTTCACCTGACTAGATACAGTACAGCAACACTAACTAGTCTTCCATCTGTTCTGAAGAGACACCCAATTCTTTATCACCTGAGGCTTTTACACATACTGTTCCCTCTGTCTAGAACTCTCTTCTTTCAATTCTTCACATGACTAGCTCTATTCCGTCCATCCTTTCCCATTATAAAAGCCACCTGCTCCTCATAGAGGTTTGCCCTGTTCACCCATCTAAATATTTGGTAGTTAAATCTAGATATGGTTTTAAAAATGTTAAACTATGAAAAAGCCATCTTGCCCAAGGTGGAGTAACAGGAAATGAATGTATCCAGTAGCTTGAAACAAAACTGCAATTACTTTTGCACCAACCTAATAAAAAAACTGGTCAAAATATATGAAACAATGTTTCCAAACACTAGACACTGGGGAGTAGAGATGAGTAACCCCTGAAAGAACCACAGCAAACAAGGTGAGCTCTGTGATTGCCACAGGTAGCTGCCTGGAGAGAGTACCGGAATGCAGTATCACAATGGGTTACCTAGGCAGAGCCCAGTGGAGTCTCCTTGAGTTGAGGAGATGGAGGTGGGTGTCAAGGTGCGCCACAGTGGATAGAGTTTGCAGGGCAGAGTACCAGAAACAAGGGAACAGCACAATCACCAAAAAAAAGGCTCTGGAGATATGGTAAGGATCTCCCTTGAAGCCTGAGCTGAATACCAGCCGGAATGCTTACTATTTCTTCGTGCAGGAGAAGATCCCCGAACTACGGCGACGAGGCCTGCCTGTGGCTCGCGTTGCTGATGCCATCCCTTACTGCTCCTCAGACTGGGCGGTAAGGCTGGAGCGGAGTGAGAGGGCTGGGCATTTCTCTTCTTTGCTCCTTCAATCCCCAAAAGCTTCTGAGGGAGGAAGAAAAGGAGAAATACGCAGAAATGGCTCGAGAATGGAGGGCCGCTCAGGGAAAGGACCCTGGGCCCTCAGAGAAGCAGGTAAAGTTAACGAGAGAAGAGCCGCCATCTGCTTTATGTGGCCAATCATTCTCTTCCTCTTTAGAAACCTGTTTTCACACCACTGAGGAGGCCAGGCATGCTTGTACCAAAGCAGAATGTTTCACCTCCAGATATGTCAGCTTTGTCTTTAAAAGGTGATCAAGGTAGAGTAATCCTGAAATATTTTGCTGAGATATTTATTCATTTTATCTTACAATTTTTTTTTAGCTCTCCTTGGAGGCATTTTTTATTTTTTGAACATTTTTAGCCATGGCGAGCTACCTCCTCATTGTGAACAGCGCTTCCTCCCTTGTGAAATTGGCTGTGTTAAGTATTCTCTCCAAGAAGGTATTATGGCAGATTTCCACAGTTTTATAAATCCTGGTAAGTAGTCAGAGTAGATGCTAGATCTTAAATTTGCTTCTCAACAAGATATTTTGTATTATAGGTGAAATTCCACGAGGATTTCGATTTCATTGTCAGGCTGCAAGTAAGTATAAAGGAATGGGGTAGGATTTGTGAAAGTTTGAACTTCTCCTTTTTATTTCCCTCAGGTGATTCTAGTCACAAGATTCCTATTTCAAATTTTGAACGTGGGCATAACCAAGCAACTGTGTTACAAAACCTTTATAGATTTATTCATCCCAACCCAGGGAACTGGCCACCTATCTACTGCAAGGTAATTTCAGGTTAAGAAGTTCTTTTAAGGTATTGTTTTGTTTTTTGTTTTTTGCTTTCTCCAGTCTGATGATAGAACCAGAGTCAACTGGTGTTTGAAGCATATGGCAAAGGCATCAGGTAAGTAAAACTCTGGGTTGCTGCAGAAGTGCATTGTATGTGTTTTTCCATTTACTAATGGAAGAAATCAGGCAAGATCTACAACTTCTCACTGTAGAGGACCTTGTAGTGGGGATCTACCAACAAAAATTTCTCAAGGAGCCCTCTAAGACTTGGATTCGAAGCCTCCTAGATGTGGCCATGTGGGATTATTCTAGCAACACAAGGTATTGCTAGCATTTTTGTTTTAGAGTCATTTGTTAGGATATTAAAGTCCATTTTTTTGTACAGGTGCAAGTGGCATGAAGAAAATGATATTCTCTTCTGTGCTTTAGCTGTTTGCAAGAAGATTGCGTAAGTTGGGGAAAGGAGTTTCTTCATAATACTTCTGATAGTGAGATTTTTATTTCTTTTAAAGGTACTGCATCAGTAATTCTCTGGCCACTCTCTTTGGAATCCAGCTCACAGAGGCTCATGTACCACTACAAGATTATGAGGCCAGCAATAGTGTGACACCCAAAATGGTTGTATTGGATGCAGGGCGTTACCAGGTAAGGAACTGACTTTTAAGAGCTGCTGGTCTTTTTCCCCCTGGTATTTTCCTGTTACTTACAGAAGCTAAGGGTTGGGAGTTCAGGATTCTCTCATTTCAACTCTTCTAATGAGGAACAAAGATCAAACACACCCATTGGTAAGCAACTTATATTTTACAAAAATGCACCTATATCTCTTTTCTTGTATTTTCAATATCCTAGGTGACTACCCATCTAGGGCAAAAATTTCTGGCCAAAACAGCAGCGTTCGGGGAAGAGGAATTACCCGCTTACTAGAGAGCATTTCCAATTCTTCCAGCAATATCCACAAATTCTCCAACTGTGACACTTCACTCTCACCTTACATGTCCCAAAAAGATGGATACAAATCTTTCTCTTCCTTATCTTAATGATGGTACTCTTTTCAATTTCTGAAAACAGTAACAGGCCCAACTTCCTTCTTACTACAGTCATATTAAACAGATCACATCAATGACAAATGTCACTACTATAAAAACTACTTAATTTGTAAGGAAATTGTTTCATAGATTTAAAAAAATTGTGGTTGGAGAGCATCTTGGCATTTGTGCTTTTTTTCTTGAGGGATTGTTCTGCTTCCTGGCTGTATGATGGGTATATCATTAAAGTTTGGAGTCCTATATGAACAAAACTGACATTTTTAGAGTTGTACTTTTGGGAATGTTATAGATTGATCATTCTTTCTCCTGATAATAAAGGTATTGAATATCTGTTATGAAAGGTTCTAAAATAGTGTTAATCTGTTTCTTCCTGTCATGAAAT